TGGGGGAGGCCGGACAGCAGTGACCAAGCTGGAGCTGCAGGTCTTCATCCCTGTGGCCCAGCCCTAAAGCAGCCTTGGGGACTTAAATTTCATTTTGCCCAGCAGGTGCACCTGGGCCAGGAACACACCAGCGCCTCCTTGTTCTTCGCAGGGAAGTGGAATCCAAGCAGGGGCCCAGATGCAGGCAGGCATCTCCTGGGAACAAGAGCCCCAGAATCCACCCCGGGGCCCCACTTCCAGGGTGGTTGCCTGGGGCGTCTGGTCAGAGCCAGACCAGAACTGAGCAGGAGCTTCCGGGCATCTGTGTGTGGGAAGGGAGAGGCAAGTCCTTCCTAACCGCCTTTTTTCCCAGTTTTCATTCAGTCTGGCCCCAAGCAGGTTCTTTTTTTCTTTTCTTTTTCTTTTTTTTTTTTTTTTTTTTGAGATGGAGTCTCGCTCTGTCGCCCAGGCTGGAGTGCAGTGGCGCGATCTCAGCTCACTGCAACCTCTGCCTCCCGGATTCAAGCGATTCTACTGCCTCAGCTTCCTGAGTAACTGGGATTACAGGCGTGAGCCACCGCGCCCGGCTCCCGAAGCCGGTTTTCTGTTCTCTTGCAGCTGGGCCGGGGCTGAGCCCTCGGTGGGGGCAGGGGTTGCAGACCTGTGGACGCAGGGCCCACGCCGCACACACGTGGCCCCCGCCAGGTGACTCACGAGCCAGCGCCTGCGCGGCGGGGTGGCCACCGGGTGCAGGTTCAGGGCCAGGGGCCGGGCCTCCTGGGGATTGGCAGGGCGCCCGCCGCGGTCCCATGTGCCTGGGGCCGGTCCCCGGGCGGTGGCCTTCGGCCCTGCGCTCCGGCCTGGAGAAGGGAGGACGCCAGGGGCCCGGGGGAGTGGAGGCGGCCACGCAGCAGCCCCGGAGCACCCGCGCGTCCGCAGGCCGGGCCCACCGCGCTCGGCGCCCCTCGCGGCCGCTTTAAGGCGCCGGGCCCGCCTCAATCGCAGGGGGCGTGGCCTAGCGGTCCCGCCCCCGGGGCGCGCGCGCGCATTGGCTGTGCGGGGTGCGGGCGCGCGGGCGGCGCTTTGAACCGGGCGCGGGGCGCGGGGCGCGGGGCGCTGCGGCCGGTACACGCCGGGGTAGGGCCGGGGTCGGGTTGTGGTCGGGCCGGGATTGGGCTCTCCTGGGCCATGGCAGCCGAGGCGCGCGTGTCGCGCTGGTACTTCGGGGGGCTGGCCTCCTGCGGGGCCGCCTGCTGCACGCACCCGCTGGACCTGCTCAAGGTGAGGCCGGGGCCCGGGACGCGGGGCGGATGGCTGTGGGGTCTGAGAGCACTCACTCCCGCAGGTGCATCTGCAGACGCAGCAGGAGGTGAAGCTGCGCATGACGGGCATGGCGCTGCGGGTGGTGCGTACCGACGGCATCCTGGCACTCTACAGCGGCCTGAGCGCCTCGCTGTGCAGACAGGTGCGTGGTGTGTGCCAGCCTTGGGCTCCCAGCCGTCCCTCCAAGCCAGGCCCTTCTCCCCCAGATGACCTACTCCCTGACTCGGTTCGCCATCTACGAGACTGTGCGGGACCGTGTGGCCAAGGGCAGCCAGGGGCCTCTCCCCTTCCACGAGAAGGTGTTGCTGGGCTCCGTCAGCGGTGAGCTGCCGGGCGGGAGGGGGAGGGGCGCGACGGCTCATCTCTGGGGTTTGTGTCACCGCAGGTTTAGCTGGAGGCTTCGTGGGGACGCCCGCAGACTTGGTCAACGTCAGGTTGGTGTTCCCCCACCCCACCTGCAAGGCCACCCGCCCCTCCCGCCACCTGCTTCTGTTTCAGGATGCAGAACGACGTGAAGCTGCCCCAGGGTCAGCGGCGCAAGTGAGTCATGGGCGGCCTTCTCGGGGTGGTTGAGTCTCATGTGGTCATTCTGTGTCCCCGGCAGCTACGCCCATGCGCTGGATGGCCTGTACCGCGTAGCTCGTGAAGGTGAGGGGCAGGTGCTGTGCACAGGCAGGGTTCTCACCCCTTGCCTCACCCCTTCCTTGTGCAGAGGGTCTCAGGAGACTGTTCTCGGGTGCAACCATGGCATCCAGCCGAGGGGCCTTAGTCACTGTGGGCCAGGTAGGCCTCCTGCGTGGGGTGGGTGTGGGCAGCTACAGCCCTGACCGCCCTTGTGCCCCTGCAGCTGTCCTGCTACGACCAGGCCAAGCAGCTGGTCCTTAGCACCGGGTACCTCTCTGACAACATCTTCACTCACTTTGTCGCCAGCTTTATTGCAGTAAGTGGCCGGCATGGCTAGGGTGGGCGTCCGATTCGGCGATGGTGCCTGGCGTACCTGACAGGCCGCTGGTGACGAGCCCCCTCCTCAGGGTGGATGTGCCACGTTCCTGTGCCAGCCCCTGGATGTGCTGAAGACTCGCCTGATGAACTCCAAGGGGGAGTATCAGGTGAGTGGGGCCCTGCCTGTGCAGTTGGGCTGCCTTTTTGATTGTTTCACTGCGTTTTCTGCAGGGCGTTTTCCACTGCGCCGTGGAGACAGCGAAGCTCGGGCCTCTGGCCTTTTACAAGGTGCAGTGGTGGCGGCAGTGGCGGCTTGGGCACTGTGTCTCTCATTTTCCCTGTCTCCCTCCAGGGCCTCGTCCCAGCTGGCATCCGCCTCATCCCCCACACCGTGCTCACTTTTGTGTTTCTGGAACAGCTACGCAAAAACTTTGGCATCAAAGTGCCATCCTGACCAGCCGTGGGAATGGCTGGGCTGCCAGGCCAGACACGCTAGGTTCTTCCAAAGAGTCCCAAGCCCAGCACCTGCTCCTGGGGCCACGACCTCCCTGGCCGTGGCCACCCGTCCTCCGCAGCAGGCCCCTGCTGTCCCCCCACCTGCTGGCTGAGCTCCTCCTGGCCTCGTCCCCTCTCAGCTGTAGCTGCACCACCCCCGCTCTGGCTACCAGGCTCTCCCGGCTGGGCACTGCGTGGCCTTGCCCCTCTCCCGCTGGCAGCTCCTCAGGGGAACAGGGGCTACCAGAGGCTGATTTCTCCCCTCTCCTGGGCCAGGGGAGGGGTATTATCCCTGCCTCCTGCCCCCGATGCCCAAAGCAGCATCTTCCAGCACTTTCCATCGAGGACTTGGGTGGCAGAGTGTGGGTGCAGCCTGGCTGTTGCTCACCCAAGTGCTAGCTCTGCACTTCGTGTCTGCTGAGAGCAACCAGACCTTCCATGTCCTCGGGCAGCTGCAACTCCCCGCGAGACCCCGCAGCTGGGTGGGATGAACAAGCAACGCAGACCACAAGCGAGTGCCTGGGAGGGAGTGGCCCAGGGTGGTTCTGGAGCCATTGTGGGTGAGGGTCGAGGGCCACCGAGGTCCCGCGCACCGCTGCCTGCCCTGCAGTGGCTTTAACAGTTAGTTTTGCCAAAGCCTCTCCACTCACCAGCAGGCGGTCTCTGTCTTCAGGGATTGTGCCTGCGTCCCTCGGGCACCTGGGCCCCCCCGCTTGGCTCCCTGGGGGAATGGCCCAGGCGGGCCGCGGTTCCTCCTTAGGGCCTTCTCCCCGACAAGGAGTCCGACGGGGCGGATGCTGCATCCTCTGCCTCCCTGGTCGCTGGGCTTCACCCCACCTGGGAAGGGCAGTGTGCTCTGTGGGGGCTGCAATCAATAAATGCCGGGAGCTGCCACATCTGTTCCTGCCTGCGCTGCCTGCCCGCTG